GTGCATGCCTGTAGTCCCAGCTACTCGGGAGGCTGAGGTGGGAGAATGGCGTGAACCCGGGAGGCGGAGCTTGCAGTGAGTGGAGATCACGCCACTGCACTCCAGCCTAGGCAACAGTGCAAGACTCTGTCTCAAAAAAAAAAAGAAAAAAAAAATAGTCATAGCTGCAGATAAAGGTGACACCATCATACCTAAATATTTAGAACTCAACAAGAATGCAAGCACTCTGCAGCCAAGTCCATGAGATGCAGCCAAAGCTGTTCTCAAAGGGAAATTTGTAGCCTCCAAACGCATTTAATAGGAAATGAGGAAGAATGGAAACAATAGCATGGATGTCAGATTCAGATGAAGAGAAAAAAGGGCAGAAGGAGCCCTTGGAGATTTGAGTTCAGCTTCATAGATGGGGAAACTGAGGCCAAGAAAAGTTAAGTCACTTGCCAAAGGTCACAAAGCAAAGGTGTTCATGACAGAGCTGGAATTCAGAACCAGGTTTGGTTCCTCCCAAGCCACTGTCTAAGGACCGTAGAGACGTTTGGCATTACTCACTATTGGACTGTATTTTTAAAATGACTTCTTTTAAAAAAAGCAATATCAACATACCATGAAATCAAGACGAGTTTTTTTGTTCTTTTCAGTGAGCTTCTGGGTTGCTCAAGTTTATGGTAAATCCCTCCTCTTGCTCAGAGAGCTGTCCCTGTCTCCAGGAATAGTGCCTTGCAAACCTTGACCCTTGAACTCCGGGTTGGGGGAAGTGAGGATGCAACTAGAGAGACTCTTGGATGCCCCCCAAAAATCAGGAAGCAAGGAAAGAAAAACCTGTGTTCTAGAAGCAGGGTCAAAAAGGGGTTGAACAGGAAACAATTTCCAGGAAGCAATTTTGTAATCCTGACCCCTCCCCTTCCCCTGCCTGGCTTAGGCTCAGCCCCTATCAGGAACTGGACGGGGGTGGGGACTTCCCCAGGGTTGGTTCCCCTGCCCCCAGTCCAGGCAGGTATAAGGCCACCTCCGCAGGCCAGGACAACCCAGAAGCAAAAGAGCAGAGCTACCATGTCCTCTTGGAGCAGACAGCGACCAAAAAGGTAGGTCCCCACACTACCTGTCCTAGGCAGGTGTTTAGTAAGCATCTTCTGTTACTGCCTGCAGCCCAGGGGGCATTCAACCCCATGTTTCTAGAACTCTGTTCCTGCTGCTGCTGTTGGCAGCCTCAGCCTGGGGGGTCACCCTGAGCCCCAAAGACTGCCAGGTGTTCCGCTCAGACCATGGCAGCTCCATCTCCTGTCAACCACCTGCCGAAATCCCCGGCTACCTGCCAGCCGACACCGTGCACCTGGCCGTGGAATTCTTCAACCTGACCCACCTGCCAGCCAACCTCCTCCAGGGCGCCTCTAAGCTCCAAGAATTGCACCTCTCCAGCAATGGGCTGGAAAGCCTCTCGCCCGAATTCCTGCGGCCAGTGCCGCAGCTGAGGGTGCTGGATCTAACCCGAAACGCCCTGACCGGGCTGCCCCCGGGCCTCTTCCAGGCCTCAGCCACCCTGGACACCCTGGTATTGAAAGAAAACCAGCTGGAGGTCCTGGAGGTCTCGTGGCTACACGGCCTGAAAGCTCTGGGGCATCTGGACCTGTCTGGGAACCGCCTCCGGAAACTGCCCCCCGGGCTGCTGGCCAACTTCACCCTCCTGCGCACCCTTGACCTTGGGGAGAACCAGTTGGAGACCTTGCCACCTGACCTCCTGAGGGGTCCGCTGCAATTAGAACGGCTACATCTAGAAGGCAACAAATTGCAAGTACTGGGAAAAGATCTCCTCTTGCCGCAGCCGGACCTGCGCTACCTCTTCCTGAACGGCAACAAGCTGGCCAGGGTGGCAGCCGGTGCCTTCCAGGGCCTGCGGCAGCTGGACATGCTGGACCTCTCCAATAACTCACTGGCCAGCGTGCCCGAGGGGCTCTGGGCATCCCTAGGGCAGCCAAACTGGGACATGCGGGATGGCTTCGACATCTCCGGCAACCCCTGGATCTGTGACCAGAACCTGAGCGACCTCTATCGTTGGCTTCAGGCCCAAAAAGACAAGATGTTTTCCCAGAATGACACGCGCTGTGCTGGGCCTGAAGCCGTGAAGGGCCAGACGCTCCTGGCAGTGGCCAAGTCCCAGTGAGACCAGGGGCTTGGGTTGAGGGTGGGGGGTCTGGTAGAACACTGCAACCCGCTTAACAAATAATCCTGCCTTTGGCCGGGTGCGGGGGCTCACGCCTGTAATCCCAGCACTTTGGGAGGCCCAGGTGGGCGGATCACGAGGTCAGGAGATCGAGACCATCTTGGCTAACATGGTGAAACCCTGTCTCTACTAAAAATATAAAAAATTAGCCAGGCGTGGTGGTGGGCACCTGTAGTCCCAGCAACTCGGGAGGCTGAGGCAGGAGAATGGCGTGAACTTGGGAGGCGGAGCTTGCGGTGAGCCAAGATCGTGCCACTGCACTCTAGCCTGGGCGACAGAGCAAGACTGTCTCAAAAAAATTAAAATTAAAATTAAAAACAAATAATCCTGCCTTTTACAGGTGAAACTCGGGGCTGTCCATAGCGGCTGGGACCCCGTTTCATCCATCCATGCTTCCTAGAACACACGATGGGCTTTCCTTACCCATGCCCAAGGTGTGCCCTCCGTCTGGAATGCCGTTCCCTGTTTCCCAGATCTCTTGAACTCTGGGTTCTCCCAGCCCCTTGTCCTTCCTTCCAGCTGAGCCCTGGCCACACTGGGGCTGCCTTTCTCTGACTCTGTCTTCCCCAAGTCAGGGGGCTCTCTGAGTGCAGGGTCTGATGCTGAGTCCCACTTAGCTTGGGGTCAGAACCAAGGGGTTTAATAAATAACCCTTGAAAACTGGATCGGATGAATTGGCTTTCATTGTGTTCCTAGCATCTTCTCAAATCAACTTCCCAGGACTCCAGGGTGAAGGAGGAAAAGAGGCATGGCCCAGGCCCTGGGGTGTGGGATATGGTCTCCCTAGGGGATGACAGTTGGGATCAATGGCCTGTGACTTCTCCTCTCCCTTCCCCCATCCTGGGACCTAACTGGAAATAAAACCTTGACTGTTGCCCGGGTGTCATTTTACCAGTGGATTTCTGCCAGGGCTTGTGTCCTAGGAGAAGGTTTAAGTTAAACCAGATTGCCCAGGTCTCCAAACGATTTGTCATGCTGACCTGAGATCATCGAAGGGGGCACCTGCCCCCGGGCAAGGTTGCAGGGGCAGGATGGGGCTGAAGGGATGAGCAGGGTCCCGGGCCCACCTGCTGATACAGCATTGGCCATGTGGGGGCTGCAATCGGATTTGGAAGACCCTGGGGCTTGGGGGCATGTCCAGTTTTCCCAGCTCCCTAAAAAATGACCATGCAGCCTGGCGCCGTGGCTCATGCCTGTAATCCAAACACTTTGGGAGGCTGAGGCAGGCAGATCACCGGAGGTCAGGAGTTCGAGACCAGACTGGCCAACATGGCAAAACCCTGTCTCTACTAAAAATACAAAAATTAGCCAGGCACAGTGGCACGTGCCTGTAATACCAGCTACTTGGGAGGGTCAGGCAGGAGAATCACTTGAACCTGGGAGGCGGAGGTTGCAGTGAGCCAAGATCACGCCACTGCACTCCAGGCTGGGCGACAGAGTGAAACTGTGTCTCAAAAATAAAAATAAAAATAAAAAGACCATGCCTACATCTGTGGTCATTCCAGGCAAG